TCTCTGTGTGTAGATCTCTGTATCTGTGTGTATCTGTGCATGTGTGTATCTGTGTGTCTGTATCTGTGTGCCTGTGTATATCTGTGTCTGTGTATCTCTGTGTGTGTCCGTGTGTGTATCTGTGTGTGTCTCTGTATCTCTGTATCTGTATGTATCTCTGTATCTGTATCTGTGTGTCTGTACCTGTGTCTGTGTATCTGTGTCTGAGTATCTGTATATATTTGTGTGTGTCTGTGTATCTGTGTCTGTGTGTATATCTGTGTATCTGTGTGTATCTCTGTGCCTGTGTGTGTGTCTCTGTGTATCTGTGCATGTGTCTGTGTGTATCTGTGTATGTGTGTCTGTGTATCTGCATGTGTCCTTGTGTGTCATCTGTGTATCTGTGTCCTGTATCTGTGTGTCTGTGTATTGCTGTGTCTCTGTGTGTGTCTCTGTGTATGTGTATCTGTGTATCTGTGTCTGTGTATATCGTGTCTATCTCTGTATCTGTGTGTGTGTCTGTGTGTATCTGTGTGTGTCTGTGTATCTGTGTGTGTCTGTGTATCTCGTGTGTGTGTCTGTGCTGCAGGAGGGGCTGTCGGCAAGTGTAACCTTGGCGTCCTAGCTGGAGGGCCTCTCAGTGCCCGCTGGGAGAGCTCTGAAGGGAACAGAATGTTCACTGAGCATTTCCCCGTTCTTGTTCATAGGGAAAAGCCTGTCCGCAGTCCTGGGCCGCCTCTTCAGAGGTAAAGCTGGAAACTATCCCCGCGGAGAGCGCTGTCGGGGACGCCGGGGCGGCGTGGCCTTAGACGGAGCTGCTCTCAGCCCGCGCCGCCGGGGGCTGGGGAGCTGAGGGGCCGGGGGTGCGGAGCGGGCGAGCTGTGGGCGGGGCCATGTGGGCAGCTTTGTGGGCGTGGCCGGGAGGGGCGTGCTACGGGCGTGGCCGCACTGTGGGCGGGGCCGAGTGGGGAGTGCTGTGGGCGGGGCCGGGCCGGGGGCGTGCCTGGGTGGGGGACCCGCTGCGGGAGCGCCGAGCTCCCTCTGAGTTCTTACTTCGAAGGCTGTGCTCCGCTCACCATCCAGAGCGGAGGTGCGGACCTTAAACTCACTCCTGGAGAAAGATCTGCAAGTGCGCAGGTAAAGTGCACGTGCTCCGCGGTCGGGAGGAACATGAAGAGTGGTTTCTTTCTGGCTGCCCTAGAGAGAAGACTGGCAGTGGAGCATGCATCTGGAGGGCAGAGACGGCAGGCGGTACCCCGGCGCGCCGGCGGTGGAGCTCCTGCAGACGTCCGTGCCCAGCGGACTCGCTGAACTTGTGGCCGGCAAGCGCAGGCTTCCTCGGGGAGCCGGTGGAGCTGACCCCTCGCACTCCTGCCCCAGGGGGGCTGCCGGGCAGAGCTCTTGGGCTCCTGCAGGCCAGGAGTTTGCTTCATTCCTCACAAAAGGGAGGTGAGTTTAAAATAGTGCCATCTTGTAAATGTGGTGATTCTGTTTCCTACCCTGTCTCTTTCAGGTCTCACTCTTCTTTGCCCCAGATGTCCAGCTCCAGGTCTAAAGATTCCTGCTTTACAGAAAACACTCCTTTGCTGAGGAATTCCTTACAGGAGAAAGGGTGAGATATTTTCCCCCTCATATGAAAGTAAGGGAGAGATAACCACACCTCTCTTGCTTTCCAGGTCACGGTGCATACCTGTTTACCATCCAGAGTTCATCACTGCTGAAGAGTCTTGGGAAGACAGCTCTGCTGACTGGGAGCGAAGATACCTGCTAAGCAGGGAGGTGTCTGGTCTGTCTGCATCTGCCTCCTCCGAGAAGGGAGACCTTCTGGACAGCCCGCACATCCGACTCCGTCTTTCCAAGCTGAGGTAGGCGGACTTGGGGTGCCCACCCTGGCAGCTTGCCACTAAGGCCCTACTTTTTCTCTTGCAGGCGCTGTGTGCAGTGGCTGAAAGTCATGGGCCTGTTTGCCTTTGTGGTGCTGTGTTCTGTGAGTACCTTAGCTGCCCCAGCACTACTGTTCCTCTGTCATTCAACGTTTCTGATTGTTACAGATTTTGTTCAGCCTATATCCGGATCAAGGAAAGCTCTGGCAGCTGTTGGCCTTATCACCGCTGGAGAACTACTGTATCCAAAATCCACTCTGAGATGGCCAGCCGCTGCCTTGTGGTTCTCCTTGACACTCTCCGAGCCGTGAACCTTAGCAGCCACGTGGACTCCACGCTGCTGCAGGTGGACCTGGCAGGGGCCCTAGTGGCCAGTGGGCCGAGTCGTCCTGGGAGGGAAGAGCACATCGTGGTGGAGCTGACCCAGGCTGACGCTTTGGGCTCCAGGTGGCGGCGGCCACAGCAGGTTATGCTGATAATTTATTTGAAAGGAATTGTCCTCACCATAACTTATGCTTTGGCTTGTACAGGTCACTCACAACTGGACGGTGTATTTAAATCCGAGGAGAAGCGAGCACTCAGTGATGAGCAGGACCTTTGAGGTACTGACCAGGTGAGTTCTCAGTGAGTGAGGTGTTGGGGCAGGTGAACAGTAAGGTCGTTGTTTCGTTCTGCAGAGAGACGGTGTCCATCAGCATCCGGGCCTCCCTGCAGCAGACCCAGGCTGTCCCTCTTTTGATGGCTCATCAGTACCTCCGCGGAAGTGTAGAAACCCAGGTGACCATCGCGACGGCCATCCTCGCGGGCGTCTACGCGCTGATCATATTTGAGGTAACTTTCACACCTGCTCCCCCGATCTGTCTGGAACGCGGTAATTTCCTGTGCTTCTTTCCAGATCGTGCACAGAACTCTGGCAGCCATGCTGGGTTCCCTTGCAGCACTGGCAGCACTGGCTGTGATTGGCGATGTAAGTTGTCACAGTCCCAATCCCTGGCTTACGATTAATTGGCAAATTTGTGCTTTGATTGCAGAGACCCAGCCTGACCCATGTGGTGGAGTGGATTGATTTTGAGACGCTGGCCCTGCTGTTTGGCATGGTAATTACAGCTCTCCCCGTGGGACTGGGCTCAGATTATCCTTGTCTTCTTCTTTTCCCCGTAGATGATCTTAGTAGCCATATTTTCAGAAACGGGATTTTTCGATTATTGTGCTGTAAAGGTAGGTATGATGTTGCATTTAATAATTCTATCGGCTTGTACTCTCTCTGTGTGTGTGTGGCCAGGCATACCGGCTCTCCCGGGGACGGGTGTGGGCCATGATCATCATGCTCTGTCTCATCGCGGCCGTCCTCTCTGCCTTCTTGGACAACGTCACCACCATGCTCCTCTTCACGCCTGTGACCATAAGGTACGCAAAGCACCTCTGCCGTGGGAGTTGCGGGACTACTTTCATTTTCTTCCATTTGTGACAGGTTGTGTGAGGTGCTCAACCTTGATCCAAGACAAGTCCTGATTGCAGAAGTGATCTTCACAAACATTGGAGGAGCTGCCACTGCCATCGGGGACCCTCCAAATGTCATTATTGTTTCCAACCAAGAGCTGAGGAAGATGGTACGTACCAGCATGCTAGGGTTGCTTCCAGTCTGCCATTTCATTTCCCCTTGTTTATTTCCAGGGCCTGGACTTTGCCGGATTCACTGCACACATGTTCATTGGGATTTGTCTTGTTCTCCTGGTCTGCTTTCCGCTCCTCAGACTCCTTTACTGGAACAGAAAGCTTTATAACAAGGAACCCAGTGAGATTGTTGGTGAGTACAAGTGCAACCTCATGTAGGCTCAGGAGACCCAAGCTTCGCCTTCCTTTCTCTGCAGAACTGAAGCACGAGATTCACGTCTGGCGCCTGACTGCTCAGCGCATCAGCCCGGCCAGCCGCGAGGAGACAGCTGTGCGCCGCCTGCTGCTGGGGAAGGTGCTGGCACTGGAGCACCTGCTCGCCCGGAGGCTGCACACCTTCCACAGGTACCGGGCGGGGTCCTGCTCAGACTGTGCTTGGAAGTAATGAGTCTCTTCTTTTCTCTTTTAGACAGATCTCACAGGAGGACAAAAATTGGGAGACCAATATCCAAGAACTCCAAAAAAAGGTACCCAGCTTTCTTTCCTCAGGGATTTCTGAAGAGTAAATGAGCTGTGGTTTCTCTCTTACAGCATAGGATATCTGACGGGATTCTGCTCGCCAAATGCCTGACAGTGTTGGGATTTGTTATCTTCATGTTTTTCCTCAATTCGTTTGTCCCTGGCATTCATCTTGATCTTGGTGAGTCTAATTTAGCTTTGGTTCATAGGCTTCTATATCTCTATGTCTATTTACTTATTTTCAGGATGGATTGCTATTCTGGGTGCCATCTGGTTGCTAATTTTAGCTGATATTCATGATTTTGAGATAATTCTACACAGAGTGGAATGGGCAACCCTTCTGTTTTTTGCAGCGCTCTTTGTTCTGATGGAGGTAAGATTTTAGAACTTTTGCCATATGGCATTAACTGATTCTCACCACACATCCTTTCTTCTAGGCATTGGCACATCTCCACTTAATAGAATATGTTGGAGAACAAACTGCTTTGCTAATAAAGGTAAAATAAATGCTATAATAGAAGGCACTCCAGAACACTGCAGCTGCTATTGTCCTCCTTCCAGATGGTCCCAGAGGAGCAGCGCCTCATAGCCGCCATTGTCCTGGTGGTGTGGGTCTCAGCCCTGGCGTCGTCCCTGATTGACAACATCCCGTTCACTGCTACCATGGTGAGTTGCACATGTCCATGTCGACGGCTCAA